AGCAAAGGGAGATAGGGGTGGGGCAGTTTTATAGGATTTGGGTAGGTAGTGGAAAGTTAAAGGTGGTTATCTTTTGCTGGCAGGGCCGGGGGTCACAAGGTGCTCGGTGGGGAACTCCTGAGACTCGTCCAGAAGAAGAATGTCACAAGGTCAAGAGATCAGTTGGGGTGGGGCAGCAACAAATCACAATGGTGGAACGTCATCAGTTAAGGCAGGAACTGGCTGTTTCACTTCTTTTGTGGTTCTTCAGTTGCTCCAGGCCATCTGGATGTATACGTGCAGGTGACAGGGTTTATGATGATTTAACTTGGGCTCAGAGGCCTGACAAGTAGTTCAAGACCAGCCTGGCCAGCATGGCAAAACCCTGCCTCTACTAAAAATACAAAAATTAGCAGGGTGTGGCAGCATGCACCTGTAATTCCAGCTACTTGGGAGGATGAGGCAGGAGAATCGCTTGAACCTGGGAGGTGGAGGTTGCAGTGAGCTGAGATGGCTCCACTGAACTCCAGCCTTGGTGACAGAGTGAGATTTTGTCTCAAAAAAAAAGAAAAGATGTTTTAAAGCAAGGCAGAAAACCTAGAAATTATTTTTAAAAACAATTCTTTTAGCTGCATAGAAAATGTTTTTTACATCAAATGTTGAAATAGTAACAGAGCAAAAGACGTAGTTACCTATTTTCTACATGCATAACACATTGGCTCCTTCCCCTATGGCCGCCCTGCTGCGGCCTCGCCCACAGGCCTGGCTATAACTTCAACCTTTTCCTCTGGGCCTGGACCCACATTCCTCCCCGCCCCCTGCCCGTAGCCCTGCCCACAGGCTTGGCTCTAACCTCGACCTTGCCTTCTGGACCCATTTCTGCCTGCAGCCCCCACGCTGAGCCCACCCCAAGGTCCTCCGCAGCCAAGCAGATGGAAAGTAGAATTTTTCTGCCTCGAGGAGGTATTACACGGCAGAAACCCTAGTCCCGAAACCCCGCCTGGCCCGAGGCGGAGAGCGTAAATGACGTCAGCGGTGCGCCGTTCCTTTTGTGACGCCGGCTGTGAGCGCCTGAGAGTCTTTTTGCCTTTCAGAGTTAAGGCCTCACTGGCCTGGGTGAGTTCCGAGGAGATGAACTGGTTTTGGGGTGAAGGACGGGTTTGGCCCGGACGTTAGAGAGGCCTGGCCCGCTCTGCTCGTGTCTGCTGGGCCCGCTAGCGTCCGCTCGGACCGTCGCTCCTCGGGAGGAGTCGGGTTTATAGTTACGGTGTCCGCAGGGTGTTTTCATCTGTGCGCCCCTCTCCAAAGGCCTCCAAAGCAGCGTTTGTGAATTTTTTTCCGGCAGGAAAATAATTGCTGCCTTTTGCATCCGCGTTGGCTCCGTCCCCAGGATCTTCCCGGTTCAGGGACCTGGCGATTTCTGAGTGTTCCGGTGAGCACTGGGTGAAAGTTGGTTCTAGGGGGACTGCTTGTTGATTATTGATTAATACCAACAGGAATCCCAATAACCCTGTTTAAAGAGGAATGGAGATTGCCACTGTCCATTTAGATTAATGAGGTGTCCTGAAGTGATGGTGACATCAATGAAAGGAGGGTTCTGACACGTTCTCACCTCGCGGGATGGCAGCTGCTGATTTGTCCCATGGTAAGCTCTGTTGCTCTTTTTAGGATATCCTGTGGCTCCAACCAGCATGTGTGTGATGCTTTAGGATTCAGTGACCTTTGACGATGTGGCTGTGGACTTCACCCAGGAGGAGTGGACTTTACTGGACTCAACTCAGAGAAGCCTCTACAGTGACGTGATGCTGGAGAACTACAAGAACCTGGCCACAGTAGGTAAGACTGGCCTCATCCCTTGCAGCCTTCTACCTCTTCCATTAATGTATTTCTCTGTGCTCAGGAGGTCAGATCATCAAACCCAGTCTAATCTCTTGGTTGGAACAAGAAGAGTCAAGGACAGTTCAGGGAGGAGTTCTCCAAGGTGAGTGTTCATGAAGAACAACTCTGGTTGATGTCCTTTTATTTGTTTGTCTGTTTTATTTCAGGATGGGAAATGCGACTTGAAACCCAGTGGTCTATACTTCAGCAGGACTTTTTGAGGGGTCAGACATCCATTGGGATACAATTGGTAAGATTTGCATAGGATATTTTTTATTTTCCAAATCCTTAAATCATCATCATCCCTTCAACAGGAAGGAAAACACAATGGAAGGGAACTCTGTGACTGTGAGCAATGTGGAGAAGTCTTCAGTGAACACTCATGCCTTAAGACGCACGTGAGAACTCAAAGTACAGGGAACACTCATGACTGTAATCAGTATGGAAAAGATTTCCTTACCCTGTGTGAGAAAACCTCTACTGGTGAGAAACTTTCTGAGTTTAATCAGAGTGAAAAAATCTTCAGCCTGACACCAAATATTGTATACCAGAGAACTAGCACACAAGAAAAGTCATTTGAATGTAGTCACTGTGGAAAATCCTTCATTAATGAGTCATACCTTCAGGCACATATGAGAACTCACAATGGAGAAAAACTCTACGAATGGAGGAATTATGGGCCAGGTTTTATTGACTCTACAAGCCTTTCTGTGCTTATAGAAACCCTCAATGCAAAAAAGCCCTACAAATGTAAGGAATGTGGAAAAGGCTATAGATACCCAGCCTACCTCAGTATTCACATGCGAACCCACACTGGGGAGAAACCATATGAATGTAAGGAATGTGGGAAAGCCTTCAATTATTCCAACTCATTTCAGATACATGGAAGAACTCACACTGGAGAGAAACCCTATGTATGTAAGGAATGTGGGAAAGCCTTCACTCAGTACTCGGGCCTTAGTATGCATGTACGATCTCACAGTGGAGACAAGCCCTATGAATGTAAGGAATGTGGGAAATCCTTCCTTACATCCTCACGCCTTATTCAACATATAAGAACTCACACTGGAGAGAAGCCTTTTGTATGTGTTGAATGTGGGAAAGCCTTTGCAGTTTCCTCAAATCTTAGTGGACATTTGAGAACTCACACTGAAGAGAAGGCCTGTGAGTGTAAGATATGTGGGAAAGTATTTGGGTATCCCTCATGTCTTAATAATCACATGCGAACGCACAGTGCCCAGAAACCATACACCTGTAAGGAATGTGGGAAGGCTTTTAACTATTCCACCCACCTTAAAATTCACATGCGAATCCACACTGGAGAAAAACCCTATGAGTGTAAACAATGTGGAAAGGCCTTCAGTCATTCCAGTTCATTTCAAATACATGAAAGGACTCACACTGGAGAGAAACCCTATGAATGCAAGGAGTGTGGGAAAGCCTTCACGTGTTCCAGTTCCTTTAGAATTCATGAAAAAACTCACACAGAAGAGAAACCCTATAAATGTCAGCAATGCGGGAAAGCTTACAGTCATCCCCGTTCACTTCGAAGACATGAACAAATTCACTAGTGAGAAACTGTCCATGTAATAAATGTGGGAAAGCTCTCATTTGTTCCAGTTCACTTTAAAGACATGAATGAACTCACTCTGGAGAGAAGAAGCTGCATGAAAATTACTTAATTCCTGTAATCCCAGCATTTTGAGAGGCTGAGGTGGGTGGATCACTTGAGGTCAGGAGTTTGAGACCACCCTGGCCAACATGGTGAAACCTTGTCTCTACTGAAAATACAAAAAATTTAGCCAGGTGTGGTGGGCACCTGTAATCCCAGCTACTTGGGAGGCTGAGGCAAGTGAATCACTTGAACCCAGGAAGCAGAGGTTGCAGTGAGCAGAGATCATGCCACTGCACTCCAGCCTGGGCGATGGAGTGAGACTCCATCTCAAAAAAAAAAAAAAAAGAAAATTATTTGATTAAATTGAGTCTGTTAGAGTACATCCCTAATCCAATATGATTGGTGTCCCTATAAGAAGAGAAAGACACAACTGAGACAACAAATAGAAGATGATGTGAAGTCATCAGATGATGGCCATCTGCAAGCCAAAGACAGAGCACTGGGACAGATCCTTCTATCAAAGCCACCAACCCTGCTGGCACCTTCATCTTGGGCTTCCAGAACTTTGAACAAATAAAATTCTCTTGTTTGAGCCACCCAGTCTGTGGTATTTTGTTGTGGTGGCTCTAGCAAGTGAATACAGTAAGCAATAAGCAAAAACGTTTATAGATTGTCCAAAAGCCTTAATATTCACATGCAAAGCCACACTGGAGAGAAACTATATGAATGTAAGACGTGGGAGAGCCTTCATTGAGTCTTCAGTCCTTTCTACATACAGGAGAAATCACATAGGAGAGAAATTGTATGAATGTAAGGAGCATGAAAAAGCCTGTGAATGTTCACTATATTTTAATATTCACATGCAAGTTGTCTGGTCGTAGACCATGTGAAAATAGAGGAGAAAAAAGGAAAGAAAGTTTCTTTTACTGTGAACGCAAGGAATGTGACCCCATACACCATACTGGAACTTGGAGTGGACTGAAATCCCATTAGGATTGTGGAAAAGCTTACATTAATGTTTTCTACCTTCTAGAAGGTGTAAGAAGTCGAACTGGAGAGAAGCCTTTTACCTGTAATGCATGTAGGAAGCCTTACATTAATTCCACAGAATTTTTTTTACACATGTAAAATTACCTCAGAACCCTGGGAAGGTAAGGAATATGGTATAACCTTTAAATATTTCACATGCCATAATAAGTACATGAATTCTGATAATACTGTACCGTTTCTTGAGTAGTGTTAGTACCTTATACTATCAAAATAATCCTAAATCCTCCCTCTCAGACCTTCCATCATTACTATATTTCACTTTTATGCCTATAAACACACACAAATTAGCATATGTAATCTAATACATTGTAGCTATTTTTCAGAAGTTATCAGATCAATTAAGTATTAGAAAAATAAACATTTTTATTTTACCTTCACTTCTTCCTTCTATGCTCAAAGTTGGATGTAATTCTTATACTTGATCCTCAATACTTAAAGCATTTCCCCCCCTCTGGCTTCTATGAAAATTTTTTGTTATCTTTGATATTCTGTTATTTTTAAATGATATGCCTAGGTATAGGTTTTTGGTGCTCGTCCTTCTTGGTGTTTGCTTAGCCTCCTGGATTTGCGTTTTGGTGTCTGAGTTAATTTTGAGAAATTCTGTCATTGTTTCCCTTTTTTTTTCTTTCCATCTGGTATTTCCTTTATATGTAGGATACATCTTTTGTAGTTATCCCACAGTTCTTATATCTTGTTTTTTTATTCTTCTCTTTGCTTTTCAGGTGTGGATGTTTCTGCTGATATATTCTCAAGCTCTTTAGTTGGCTGTTTCTTGGCCAATAATAAGCCTACCAAAGACATTCTTCATTTCTGTTACACTGTCTTCAATTTCTAGCATTTCTTTGTGGTTCTTAGAATTTCCATCTCTGTGTTTACACTGCCTGTCTGTTCTTGGATGCTGTCTGCTTTATCCAGTAGAACCCATGGCATATCAATCATAATTGTTTTAAATTCCCAGTCTGATAATTTCAGCAATCCTGCTATATCTGGTTCTGGTTCTTACTCTTTCTCTTTAAACTAACTTTTGCCTTTTAGTATGCTTGTAATTTTTCCTTAGCTGGACATGGCATACTGGATAAGAGGAAATGCTGTAAGCAGGCCTCTAGTAATCATGATAAGCTGTGGGGAGAGGGGCAGCATTCTATTGTCCAGGGATTAGATGTCAGTCTTGCAGTGAGTCTGTGCTTCTGCACTGTGAACTTCAGTTTTTCCCACCCTTTAGTTGGGTCAGGATGTATAGAGTTGGCTGGAGTTGGATATTTCCCTTCCTCCAGGTCACTGAAGCTCTGACTAAAACTCCAGGTGTGGTGGCTTATGCCTGTAATACCAGCACTTTGGGAGGCCAAGGCAGGTGGATCACCTGAGGTTGGGAGTTCATGACCAGCCTGAATTGCTTGAATCCAGGAGGTGGAGGTCACAGTGAGCCGAGATTGTGATACTGCACTCCAGCCTGGGAAACAGTGAGACACTGTCTCAAAAAAATAAATAAATAAATAAAAGGCTAGGCGCAGTGGCTCAACCCTGTAATCCCAGCACTTTGGGAGGCAGAGGTGGGTGGATCATGAGGTCAGGAGATCGAGACCATCCTGGCCAACATGGTGAAACCCCGTCTCTACTAAAAATACAAAAAAATTAGCTGGGTGTGGTGGCGGGCACCTGTAGTCCCAGCTACTTGGGAGGCTGAGGCAGGAGAATGGTGTGAACCCAGGAGGTGGAGCTTGCAGTGAGCCGAGATCACGCCACTGCACTCCAGCCTGGGTGACAGAGTGAGACTCTGTCTCAAAACAACAACAACAACAACAACAACAAAAACCCATCATCAATGCTCAGCCTTTCTTAAACATGAACTCATGGTGGACAGAGCCCTATGAATGTAAGGAATATAGAGAAGCCATCACTAGTTACTCAAACCTTATTGAATGTGTGAAAATTTACTCTGGAGAGATGCCCTTTCAGCATAAGAAATGTTGAAAAGGATTTATATAATCCTTCCTTTTTATTTTTATTTTTATTTTTATTTTTATTTTTATTTTTTTTGAGACGGAGTCTCGCTCTGTCGCCCAGGCTGGAGTGCAGTGGTGCGATCTCGGCTCACTGCAAGCTCCGCCTCCCGGGTTCACGCCATTCTCCTGCCTCAGCCTCCCGAGTAGCTGGGACTACAGGCGCCCGCTACCACGCCCGGCTAATTTTTTGTATTTTTAGTAGAGACGGGGTTTCACTGTGTTAGCCAGGATGGTCTCGATCTCCTGACCTCGTGATCCGCCCGCCTCGGCCTCCCAAAGTGCTGGGATTACAGGCGTGAGCCACCGCGCCCAGCCAATCCTTCCTTTTTAATATCCACATACAAACTCACTGAAGAAAAACCCTGAAAATGTAAAGCAATGTTGAAAAACCTAGTTATTTAAATTCATTTCAAGTATATGAACTCACATGGTAAAGAAACCCTGTGAATATAAGTAGTATGATAAATTCTTGAATTTTTTTTTTTTTTTTTTTTTTTTTTTGAGGCAGAGTTTTGCTCTTGTTGCCCAGGCTGGAGTGCAATGGCTCAATCTTGGCTCACTACAACCTCTATCACCCAGGTTCAAGTGATTATTCTGCCTCAGCCTCCCAAGTAGCTGGGATTACAGGCATGTACCACCATGCCCAGCTAATTTTGTATTTTTAGTGAAGGCAGGGATTCTCCATGTTGATCAGGCTGGTCTCGAACTCCTGACCTCCAGTGATCTGCCTGGTTTGACCTCCCAAAGTGCTGAGATTACAGGCATGAGCCATCACGCCCAGCCAGTTCTTCAATTCTTACAGTCCCTTTCCATGTCATTAAAGAACTCACACTGGAGAGAAATCTTATCAATGTTAGAATTGTGGTAAAGCTCTCTGTTGTTCCCATTTACATGAAAGATGTGAACAGTCACATTGTAGAAAAATGCTGTGAGAGTTGGGAATCTGGAACCACTTCTTTATTATCTCAGGTCATAATGAACTTGTAAGAATTCACAGTGGCAGGAAACCCTATGTAAATGGAAAATATGGGAAAGGCTTCATTTAATCCATAGGACTGATACCACAAAACTCCCACTAGGAGAAAACCTATGTTTATACGGAATGTGGGAAAATCTTCACTTATTTCTCAAGCCTTAAAGTGTATGTCAGGATTCCCAGTGGAGAGAAGCCATATTGATGTAAGGAATGTGGGAAAGCCCTTGCCTGCCACTTAGTCCTTGATAAACATTTTAGAACACAAACTGGAGAGAAACTATGAATTCAAGGATTGTGGGAAAACCCTTTTATGTTCCACAAGCTTTAATATTCATATGCAATGTATGCTGGAGAATAACTTGATGACTATAATAAGTGGAATGGCCTAGGTCAGGGATCCCCAAACCCCTGGGCCATGGACTGGTACTGGTCTGTGGCCTGCTAGGATCCAGGGTGCACAGCAGGAGGTGAATGTAGGATGAGCAAACATTACTGCCTGAGCTCAACTTTCTGTCAGATCAGCAGTGGCATTAGATTCTCATAGGAGCATGAACTTTATTGTGAACTGCACATGCAAGGGATCTAGGTTGCACACTCCTTATGAGAATCTAATGCCTGATGATCTGAACTGGAACAGTTTAATCCCCAACTCCAGTCCGTGGGAAAAATGTCTTCCACGAAACTGGTCCCTGGTGCCAAAAAGTTAGGGGACCACTGATTTAGATTATGTCACATGTCCCATCCACTCATTAACATTAAGGCTTTCATCCCTGGGACCTCAAGATAATGGTGGTATTTAGAGATGTGGTTTTTTAAAGAGGTGATTTTAAAATGAGGCAGTTAGAATGGGGCCCTCATTCAATATGACTGGTTTCCTTATAAGAAGTGAAAGAGATACCAGGGTAGCAGGCACAGAATTTTATGTGAAGTGACCGGAAATGGTTACCTTCAAGGCAAAGAGAGATTCCTGGAGGAGATCCTTCTTTTAAGGCTCATTATAGAGGAAATCATCCTTATCTACACTTTGATCCTGGACTTCCAGCCTCAAAAATTATGAGCAAATAAATTTCTGTTGTTTAAGCCATTCAATGTGTGGGGTTCCTTTTTTTGGTCAAC